GCAGATACCTAAAGGCCAGTGCCCACTGCTAGCAGCCTGCCTAGTTCAGTGATGGAGTTAGACGCATACCCTTTCTAGTCTTCTGGGAGGAGCACCCCCATGTCCACAGCTGCTGTCACACCTCAAAGTGACCAGGGACTTCGGATGCCATTGGACCCTAGACAAGCCAGGGCCACTCTGAGCCCTCCCTATCTATCACAGGAAGGGTTAGACTGAGGTTCCTAACCCTGTGTAAGGGTAAAAAGCTGTGAGGCCCCTAGAGTGGGGTGGAAGGGGGCAGGACTTCAGGGACAGCAGGAATTGGATTCCCAGGGTTAATTGTGACCCATTGCAGGAAGGTGAAGCAGATGCACCTTAACTTCATGGATGAAAAGGATCGGATCATCACAGCCTTCTACAACGAAGCCCGGGCACGGGCCAGGTCTGTCCCTGCTCTATTCTGCTCCCTGCTCCCTGTCCAGGAACCACACTTCGGGATCCCTATCCCAACCACCCAGGTGCCCTCTCCTCCAGGGCCAACAGAGGCATCCTTCAGCAGGAGCGACAACGGCTAGGGCAGCGGCAGCCGCCACCATCCGAGCCAACCCAAGGCCCCGAGATCGTGCCCCGGGGCGCCGGCCCCTGAGGGGCTCACCTGGATGGGGCCTGCAGTGCGTTCCCGCTTTGCTTCCTTCCCTGGACGGCCCGCTCCCCGAAACGCGCGCAATAAAGTGATTCGCAGAGCTCGTGTCCGGCTCCCTCCTTAAGGCCCGACGCCCCCGGCCCCGGCCTCGCCAAGGGGCAGCGCCCCGCCCTCCGGGTAGTGGCGGCGGCGACTGGGGAGCCCAGCCTCCTGGGCGGTGCGTCCCCTTTCCCCTGCCGCGGCGGGAGGCGGGAGGGGGTGTGTGGAGGAGGCGGGCCCCGCCGACGGCCTCGCCCCCCCACCCCGCCGCCCCGCCCCCGCCCCACGGGCCGGTGGGGAGCGCGTGTCTGGGTCACATGAGCCGCCTGCCCGCCAGCCCGGGCCCAGCCCCCCGCCGCCCCCGCCGTCCCCGCCGCCGCTGCCCGCCGCCACCGGCCGCCCGCCCGCCCGGCTCCTCCGGCCGCCTCCGCTGCGCTGCGCTGCGCTGCCTGCACCCAGGGCTCGGGAGGGGGCCGCGGAGGAGTCGCCCCCCGCGCCCGGCCCCCGCCCGCCGCGCCCGGGCCCGCGCCATGGGGCTCTGGCTGTCGCCGCCCCCCGCGCCGCCGGGCTAGGGCGATGCGGGCGCCCCCGGCGGGCGGCCCCGGCGGGCACCATGAGCCCTCTGCTCCGCCGCCTGCTGCTCGCCGCACTCCTGCAGCTGGCCCCCGCCCAGGTACGTGCGGCCCGACAGCGCGCCCGCCCGCCTACCTTGGGTACAGGTCTTTTCTCTCCCACAGGCCCCTGTCTCCCAGCCTGATGCCCCTGGCCACCAGAGGAAAGGTAATACTTACAAAAACTCGGCACTAGCCAGCTGAGGACTTAACCCCTACCGGTCTGCTCCCAGTGGTGTCATGGATAGATGTGTATACTCGCGCTACCTGCCAGCCCCGGGAGGTGGTGGTGCCCTTGACTGTGGAGCTCATGGGCACCGTGGCCAAACAGCTGGTGCCCAGCTGCGTGACTGTGCAGCGCTGTGGTGGCTGCTGCCCTGACGATGGCCTGGAGTGTGTGCCCACTGGGCAGCACCAAGTCCGGATGCAGGTACTGGGCAGGTGGGGCAACGGGCAGGGGATCACTGTCCCCCCTGTTCTTCTCCTGAGCACAGATCCTCATGATCCGGTACCCGAGCAGTCAGCTGGGGGAGATGTCCCTGGAAGAACACAGCCAGTGTGAATGCAGGTGCCAGCCAGGCCCAACTTCTGAGCTCGCAGGTTTGTCTGTGTCTGTCTATCTTACTTTTCAGACCTAAAAAAAAGGACAGTGCTGTGAAGCCAGACAGGTGAGTCTTTTGGACTCCAGCTGAGTAGGGGTCCCACCCCAGACATGTCGCTTCTCCTCCCTAGGGCTGCCACTCCCCACCACCGTCCCCAGCCCCGTTCTGTTCCGGGCTGGGACTCTGCCCCCGGAGCACCCTCCCCAGCTGACATCACCCATCCCACTCCAGCCCCAGGCCCCTCTGCCCACGCTGCACCCAGCACCACCAGCGCCCTGACCCCCGGACCTGCCGCTGCCGCTGCCGACGCCGCAGCTTCCTCCGTTGCCAAGGGCGGGGCTTAGAGCTCAACCCAGACACCTGCAGGTGAGGCGTCTGTGGGGTGGTGTTTGTTTGGGCAGCATGAACAGATCACTTCCTCCCTCCTCAGGTGCCGGAAGCTGCGAAGGTGACACATGGCTTTTCAGACTCAGCAGGGTGACTTGCCTCAGAGGCTATATCCCAGTGGGGGAACAAAGAGGAGCCTGGTAAAAAACAGCCAAGCCCCCAAGACCTCAGCCCAGGCAGAAGCTGCTCTAGGACCTGGGCCTCTCAGAGGGCTCTTCTGCCATCCCTTGTCTCCCTGAGGCCATCATCAAACAGGACAGAGTTGGAAGAGGAGACTGGGAGGCAGCAAGAGGGGTCACATACCAGCTCAGGGGAGAATGGAGTACTGTCTCAGTTTCTAACCACTCTGTGCAAGTAAGCATCTTACAACTGGCTCTTCCTCCCCTCACTAAGAAGACCCAAACCTCTGCATAATGGGATTTGGGCTTTGGTACAAGAACTGTGACCCCCAACCCTGATAAAAGAGATGGAAGGAGCTGTCCCTGCCTGTGTCACTGTTTGTCACTGTCCAGGCTGGCTGGTTTGGGCATGAATGTCTGCATCACTAAATCCAGAGCTTGTCTTGCTCCCTCATTGTGCAGATGGAGGAAATGAGGACTAAGGCCCCACAGCAGATCCCAGGCAGGGCCAGAATTATGTATTCATCACTTTCAAGTTATTGCCACGCATGGGAGTCAGGGATAGCCCAGTCAATACAGACTGCCTGCCCTCCTGCTCTTCACCAGGGTTCTTTTCTAGAAGGAGACAGCCTTCTGTGGCCAGAGAGCTTGGGGTAGGACCCAGATCTACTGAGTGACCTTGCTTGTCACTACCCCTGCCTCTCTGAGCAGCAGTTTCCACATGTGCACATAGAGGGAACAGAAGATTGCTGTGGTTGGCGTCCTCGGGCCCCAGAGAAGTTTGAGACTATCTTTACGTAATAGAAAAGAACACTTGTTCTTCCTGCCAGGCAGCGCTTTCAGCATCTGCTGCTTTTTGTTCCCT